ATACGCCCGTGTTTTTTAGGTTGGCTTAAAAATTACTCATTACATATAAGACATCTTTGTACTTTTTACAATCAATGGCATCTTAAAATGAAGGAGTATGGTAAATACCTGCCGTGAGGATCAGATGATAAGTATCTTAAAGTGCTTCTAGAAAAAGTGTGGATTAGAGGGGCAGGTGTTGCAAGGTGAGTACGATGAGCCTGGTCTTCAGAACCCCACCATGGCAGAACAGTGAAAACCACCAGGAGCAAAGTGTCAGTGAGGGGGAATGCTTTCGGCAGTTTTGAGAGGAGTTCCTCCACACGAAGCACCCTACCTCCCATACCTGCCTAAATCTTTCTATGTCCAACCCAAACGGCAGCTCCTTCAGGAAGTGGTCTCTGGCTATATGAGAAGATGTACATGGGAGCAATTTCCAGATTATGAAGCTATGGAACAAATACATGAAAGATGGATTTTATCACTAAAGTTATCCTCGCTCCTCTTCTGGCCTCAGTTTCTCTAAACTGAAAGGAATAGGTGGCTTAGCCTATCTCTTCCTTTTATAATTTCTGCCTCTAACCTCTTCAGATTTCTGCCAATCTGCTTTGAAAAGCAAATTTCCTTCCTCAGACCTGCAGGAGACTGCTCCTCTGGGCTGGCAGCTCAGCAGGGCGGGGCTCGGGGAGCAGGAGAAGAGGCGGGGGCTCGGAGGGAAGCGCGGCCGCAGCCACGTGACTTCCTTCCCAAGGAACCTCAGCTGCCGGCCTCCCAGCAACCGGTGCGTCCCGCCTAGCGACGCCCGCGCATCCCGGTTGGCCCTCGGGGGCGGTTGTGGCAAGGAGGTGCCCACGGTCGCGCTGCTCATTGGCTCGGGTTGCCGTCGCTCAGACCCGTTGCCCGGGCGCCCGCAGGCGGTGCTGCCGGATGCCCCGCCCCTTGGCCGCCAGGTTCGTGGCTGGCTGGCCGCTGCTGTCACTCCCCGGCCGTTTCCCTGCGGCCAGCGCTCTACTTGGGGCGGGAGGAAGAGGGGCGGGACTGGGGCCTGACTAGTCGTCGCCGTCTTCGCGGCTGCTATGACCAGCGGGCGAGGCGCCCTTCGCAGCTCCGCGCAACGCTAGTCGCGGCCGTGCGCCCGCCGTAGCCGTCTGCGTCCCAGCGCGGCCGCTCCCGCGGCCCCCTCGGCTTTGCCAGCGCCGCCTGCGAGGCGGAGGCAGGATGAAGATGACTGTGGATTTCGAGGAGTGTCTGAAGGACTCGCCCCGCTTCAGGTAACCGGCACGGCCGCCCGGCGTCACCGCGGGAAATAACTTATTTTATATTTAATTTTTCTAGGGCAGCTTTGGAAGAAGTAGAAGGTGATGTGGCAGAATTGGAACTAAAACTTGATAAGGTAAATTTTACAAGTTAGCTTTTTGAAACATTTCAACCTGATGAATTTTTTTTTTCTTTTTCAGCTTGTGAAACTTTGTATTGCAATGATTGATACTGGAAAAGCCTTTTGTGTTGCAAATAAACAGTTCATGAATGGGATTCGAGACCTGGCTCAGTATTCTAGTAATGATGCTGTCGTTGAGGTTAGTATTACTAAAATTGCAGTTAAAAATGAGATTTGGTTTTCTTTTGCTTTTTTTCTCATAGACAAGTTTGACCAAGTTTTCTGACAGTCTTCAAGAAATGATAAATTTTCACACAGTAAGTGTCAGTAAGTAGGTGTTACTATGACCGAGTAATACTTAATGTGTTTTTTTTTTTTTAGAGACAAGGTCTCCCTTTGTCACTCAGGCTCGAGTGCAGGGGCATGATCATAGCACTGCTCTGGGAATCCTCCCACCTCAGGATGGTAGGTGTATGCCACAATGCCCTGATAATTTTCTAATCACTTAATATTACATTTTATTTTTTAGATCCTGTTTGACCAAACTCAGAGATCAATTAAGGCACAGCTTCAGAACTTTGTTAAAGAGTAAGTCAATTGCGGTGAAGAGGAAAGAAAATATAAAAGTTTCACTAAGTTTTTCTTTTCTTAGAGATCTTAGAAAATTCAAAGATGCCAAGAAGCAATTCGAAAAAGTCAGTGAAGAAAAAGAAAATGCGTTAGTAAAAAATGCCCAAGTACAAAGAAACAAACAACATGAAGTTGAAGAAGCCACCAACATTCTGACAGCAACAAGAAAATGTTTCCGACACATAGCCCTCGATTATGTGCTTCAGGTATATAGTTTCTTACTGTGTATGTTTTCAGAATGGGTGATTAACCACGTGTGTTTTCCCTCAGATTAATGTTCTTCAATCAAAAAGGAGATCAGAAATCCTAAAATCAGTAAGACATTAATTGAAATGATGTTTTAAATATTTTAAAATGGTCATCTTTTTTTCCCTATTAGATGTTGTCATTTATGTATGCCCATTTGGCCTTCTTTCATCAAGGATATGATCTGTTTAGTGAACTTGGACCCTACATGAAGGATCTTGGTGCACAGGTAATGTTGCAGTATATTTCTTGATTCTGTTTAGTCTGCAGTTTTCTCTTTTCCCTTTTTACAGTTGGATCGACTGGTTGTGGATGCAGCAAAGGAGAAAAGAGAAATGGAGCAAAAACATTCCACCATTCAACAAAAGGTACCTCAGGGGAAAAATTAAAAATTAATTCCATATGAACTTCTTTATGTGTTATTTTGTGTAGGATTTCTCCAGTGATGATTCTAAGTTAGAATATAACGTAGATGCTGCAAATGGCATAGTTATGGAAGGATATCTGTTCAAACGAGCCAGCAATGCCTTCAAAACTTGGAACAGGTAATATATTTCAAATACTAGTCTTGATCTATTTTTAATCCTGCCCCGTTTTTTCACACGACAGGAAAAAGCCCGATCACATCAGGTACCAAATGGCTTCCTTCCCTTTACCCTCATATGAAAACTTAATCTATTTTGTGTTTCTGTAGGCGCTGGTTTTCAATACAGAATAATCAGTTGGTTTACCAGAAAAAATTTAAGGTAGGTGTTAATAAATGAAACCCCAGTGAGTTAAAAATATGGAAATTTGGTTTCCTCACTATAGGATAATCCGACTGTGGTAGTTGAAGACCTCAGGCTTTGCACAGTGAAACATTGTGAAGACATAGAGCGACGATTCTGCTTTGAGGTGGTCTCGCCAACAAAGTAAGTGGTTCTAAAGGATCTGTGATTTGCTTGTCTGAGAAAACAATATGTTATTTCCTTTTAGAAGTTGCATGCTCCAGGCAGATTCCGAAAAGCTGCGCCAGGCATGGATTAAGGCTGTTCAGACCAGTATTGCTACTGCTTATAGAGAGAAGGGTGATGAATCAGAGGTTAGTAGAGGTATTAGCAATACCAGATAATATTTTAAAAACAAGTAATTCTTAATTCTTTTAGAAGCTGGATAAGAAATCATCTCCATCCACAGGAAGCCTAGATTCTGGAAATGAGTCCAAAGAGAAATTATTGAAAGGAGAAAGTGCGCTTCAGCGGGTCCAGTGTATCCCTGGCAATGCCAGCTGTTGTGACTGTGGCCTGGCAGATCCACGGTGGGCCAGCATCAACCTGGGCATCACCTTGTGTATCGAGTGCTCCGGAATTCACCGGTGGGTAGGCCTGCCCAGGATGAGAATTTCTTGATAGTAATGCAGTCTTCTTTTTTCCACTTAGGAGCCTTGGGGTTCATTTTTCAAAAGTACGATCTTTAACTTTAGACACCTGGGAGCCAGAACTTTTAAAGGTAAAAAAAATTTTTGCTTTAAAATATTTCATAGCTTATTTTTCTATTTTTTTTTGCCAAACAGCTTATGTGTGAGTTGGGGAATGATGTTATAAATCGAGTTTATGAAGCTAATGTGGAAAAAATGGGAATAAAGAAACCCCAACCAGGACAAAGGTACTATTTCAGTTGTTTTTTCCCCCTAATTAGCAAAACATCATGACATTTTTATGTCTGTCAGACAGGAGAAGGAGGCATATATCAGAGCAAAATATGTGGAGAGGAAATTTGTGGATAAATATTCTATATCATTATCACCTCCTGAGCAGCAAAAAAAGTTTGTCTCTAAAAGTTCTGAAGAAAAGAGGCTGAGCATTTCTAAATTTGGGCCAGGGGACCAAGTCAGAGCATCTGCCCAAAGTTCAGGTATGGCAAACTTTCTTACTGTGTCTATAGCTGCTTTGTGCTTTGCTAACTTGCATGTCCCCAGTGATTGCTGTAAATAGCGACGAGGCCAGGCGGGAGTCTCTGTTTTGTCCTGATGAGCTAGATTCACTCTTCTCCTACTTTGATACTTCTTCAAAACTGCGTAGTAGTAAGTACTACTCTTGTGGAGCATTCCAAGTCTTTAATCATTAGTTAATTTTTCTTTAAAACAGTCAGAAGTAATGACAGTGGAATTCAGCAGAGCTCTGATGATGGAAGAGAATCTTTACCCTCCACGGTGTCAGCCAATAGTTTATATGAGCCTGGTGAGTTCTGATGAAACTCAATGTTAATTGGTTTTTTATTGATGTGTATGTGTTTGCTTTTCAGAAGGAGAAAGGCAAGATTCTTCTATGTTTCTTGACTCGAAACATCTTAATCCAGGACTTCAGCTTTATAGGGCGTCATATGAAAAAAACCTTCCTAAAATGGCTGAGGCTTTGGCTCATGGTGCAGACGTGAACTGGGCCAATTCAGAGGAAAACAAAGCGACACCACTTATTCAGGCTGTATTAGGGGTATGCGTTTATACAATGACATTTTCAGTAGCTTGTCTATAGTTATCCTCTTTTTTCCTTTAAGGGCTCTTTGGTGACGTGTGAGTTCCTCCTACAGAATGGTGCTAATGTCAACCAAAGAGATGTCCAAGGGCGGGGACCATTGCACCATGCCACCGTCTTAGGGCACACAGGGTAACTGCAGTGCTTTCATATTTAAGGAGACTCAATATCTCAAAAATGCTGTGTTCTTAAACAGGCAGGTATGTTTATTCCTAAAACGAGGTGCCAATCAACATGCCACTGATGAAGAAGGGAAAGACCCTTTGAGCATAGCTGTGGAAGCAGCCAATGCTGATATAGTCACCTTGTAAGTACTTCCTTTTTACTTGACTATTTCCAGTCATCTAAAACACTATTTTATTTATTTTTAGGTTACGTTTAGCAAGAATGAATGAAGAGATGCGGGAATCAGAAGGACTTTATGGACAGCCAGGTCAATATTCTACTAATAACCATACTGAAATGCAGTATAAGAAATGCATTCAGGAATTTATCAGTTTACAACTGGAAGATTCATAGTTCTTTAGCAAACTAATGTGATACTATAGAGTTTTTATAACCCACTTGTAAATTGTGAGTTGTTAGCTTTGTACTGTACTTAACTGAATCCTTGGGTGGCTAATCCCGGGCCTTTAAACATTCGTAACTCTTCCTATGACAGTACACATTGACTTGCTCTATTTCACTCTGGCTGCTGACTTCTTTATTTGCTGTACGGATGTCTTCCATATACATTCCAGTGAAATGAATGGAATGGTAAAAATATTCTTCATATACTTACAGCAGCAAAATAGTTGTTTTCTTTTTGGAATTCTTTTTAGCTGTCAAGTGAATATAACAAAATTGTTTTCTTTTTGTTATTCAGGGAATTTCTATAAATTACGTTCAGGGAAAAAAAAAATCACCATGTGTCTGGCATATAAAAAGCCAGTATGGAAAATACCAAGAAAAAGTTTACTGATGAGTTTTGTACTACAATCTAAAAATGAGTTGAAGATTTAAAATGAAAATTCACCAGGTGGAGAAGTCCATGATGTGAGTGGAGCTAGTTTGAAAGGCTGAGGGCAAAGGTCTCATTTTATCTAAAGCTAAAGCTTTGCCTCCAGGCAGTTGTACATTATCTCTTAGATAAGCGGAAGTATTTAGAACAATACTTTTTGCACCTGATGGCAAAGTAGATTTATTCTACTTGAGAAATTTCAATTCATGATCACCTCAAGTTTCATTTTGAGTAATTTTCACCTTTGAATCAAGATGTCAAGGAAGAAGTATCAGATTCTTCTCTTTGAAGAACACGTTGATTAGACGTTCTTCACAAAGAAGAGAGTAATTATTGGTTTTCTTGTTTCATGAATTTGAGTATATGAATTACTCATCTGTCTGTTTTAAATTTATATACACATTAGTAAAAAATTTCATGAATTCGTGACTAAAATACTTGAGAATATTCAGTTTGCAATGAGTAGGTTTGGTTTTTTAAAAATGAATATTGATACATTATTTTTAAAGTGACCTGGTAATATCATCTCTTCTTCCTGTTTAAATACATTTTGAAATTTCTGTACTTCAGCCATTTATTTTAACGAGATTAATATATAGTTAATGTGAGGCCGTTCTTTCCTCAGAGGACCGTATTTACTACTGCTTATTTTTGGCCTAATTTAATGTGGAACAAGTAAGAACGTTAAGAATAGAGGCACTTCAGCTAGATATTTCTAATCTAGGGTGTCCCACTTGAATCCTATGGATCATACAATAGTAGGCGGCTCATGATGTTCCGAGATGGAAGAGTGCTGATGAAGGGTGAAGCTCTAGCGTTCATTCTGGATTTCACCCATTTGTTTCAAACTTGAATGTTAGATTTTAAATAGGTTATAATTTTATAACAGATATTCTTAACTGATAGTATTACTAGGCCGTTTTTGAGGCCTTTGTGTTTAAGCACTTTAAAATAAAAATTGTTTAAAGAATATGACCTGATATTTGTAAGAGAAGAGTGAACCTCACGATTTTAAGTTAAACAATTATTTTCCCCCTGACATTTTTAACTTCAGTGTTTGGTTAGCTGCTCTTTCCTTACGGTGTCTGCTGATGAAGTTCACCCAGCTGATTAGCCAGGTGGTCAGTGGTCGACTCTTCTCTGGAGTTGGGAAGCTTGAAAGGAAAGGGCCTCTAAGTTCTTGCCACTTCTAGTTCCACCCAAATTGTTTGGGTGTCTGCCACCATCATTTAGGAGCATTCAAATGTCTTCCACTGTCATTTTTGAGTTTATATATACATAAACTTAAAATGTATAGAAAAGATTTTACCAATTTAATTTAATGAAAACTTGAAAAAAAAAGCCTCATTTTAAAACAAGCTCTCTTACCATTCTCACATTTTAGTTTAGAGGTTAAAAAATAGACCAGAATTCTGGAAATAGTATATCAGAATAAAATTGAGATATTTCTGATTTATTTGAGGATCATCTTGAGAAGGGTTAGATTTTTAACTCATTCAGAGGGCCTAATATTTAAAGCAGGATGATTTTATGCTTAGACAGGGGACATGGTGAAATGGCATAGCAATTGCTCTTCGGTTTCTGTTCTTTTTCTTTATGAGACAGGTATGTTTGGCTCAGGCAGCGGCTGTTTGTTTTTCCTCTGCTTATCACTGTACATTTTTCTATCAAATGCTTTGGTTGCTTGTTTTATTGAGATCCTTTTTTGGTTTTCTTAGCAATAGAATGAAAACCTCAGAACTCTGGGTAAATTAAATGCAGGTATTTTTAATCTTTTGATAATGAAGAGCTCTTATCCTTTAAAAGATTCAGATGTAATCTTTGGCAATCACTGATTTATTTCTAGGAAACCCCACTTGTGAACTTTCTATCTGTACAACCCTAGGGACCTGGGACTCCCTGTTTCTTGCGTGGGGTGATTGAGAGCACACGTTTTCTTCAAAAGAAGGTGTGTCTCTCTTTGGCAGTCCCAGTAGCCCTTAGGAGACATGGGTGGGTGAGGGAAACAGCACACTCTTCTCTCAGTTGTTGGAAACCGGTTTGGTGGTTCCCACAGTCTCTGGCTCTGTGACTCTTCTTGATCGTTGGCAGGCTCTCAGCCAGTTGAGAATCATCACTGCTTTAGGGACCCGCTACTGGTTATGTGAGTATGTAGCAAGCACAAGTTGGGAATCGCTGATCTAAGTAATTATGAAAGTAAGCTGTTACCCACCCAGAAGGGGTAAGGTCGTGCATAGGATGACCTGGGGTGGGTCTCATGTGCTGCCGTCCCTGTGAGGTGAGGGGAGTACATTTCAAGAGCAAAATTAGCAAACTCTTGAATCATCATAACTGCTGTTGTGGTAGATATTCTGAATACCAAAAATTAAAAGTGAATTTAAACTGTCAGTGGAAACACAGCAGTCTGCATTTTAAAAACTTAGAGCTGTCCAGGCACATAGAAAAGTTAACTGTCTGAGGGGAAATAGAATGTGGTTAAGTTTAAAGAATATGCTTAGTATTATAAATGTTGAGTGATGAGTTGTTTACCATTTATAATAAACTGTTAAATGTATTTCTGGGAACATTCCATGGCAGCATATTCTGGGTTGTTGTTTATGTGTTCCAATGTAGACAAATTATATTTGCCTTGGGAAAAATTCTAAGTAATCAAAATTATATTTAAATATTAAAAAATCACATTGAAGTTCAATTTGTGTTAGCTGTATTAAATATCTTGGTCACTATTGTTCTTGTAACATTTGCTTTTGACAACACATTTTGAGATCTAAGAAAGGTAGTACATTAACAGTGCATTAATTAATGTTTTGTTAGAAACTAAATGTTAACAAAAAGTTTTGTGTGTATGTGAAGGTGGCAACTTCCTTTTGTATTATATTAACACTTTTTAAATGTATTCAGTCAGTGAAACCAATGATTATTATAGCACCAACACTTTCATTCAAGGAAGCATTTGAGTCTTATAATTTGTTTTGCATGGTACAATGGTTCTACTAAAATATACTTGTGTAATAGGTACTAGATGATTTAAAAACAAAACCGGAGAAACCATTTAAAAAGTTCCATAGCTTGTTATACAAAATATGCATTGCTAATAGTAGAAGCCATATATTGCCATTGTACTGTTGTAATACTTAACAGTGCTCATCTGGTGCTACCTGTAGACTATTTGGTATTAACGTCTGCTAGACCCTTCTTCCTATTTCTTCTTGAATGTATAATGTGTGCCTTTTAAGTTACTTCTAGTGTTGAATGGTAAAATCTTTGTGGTATTTTTGTATTATACTCTGCACTTTACACTTTCTTGGAAAGGAAAATTCCAGACTATCCAGTTTAAATAGTCTTTTAAAAATATTTATAATGTTTACAATAAATATTTTACATATTTTAATTCAACATCTGCAAATTAGAAAAAATATTTTATATGGTTTGTTGCTATTTAATGTTGCTCTATTTATTTTCTATCTTTTAGAATGGTTAAAATGAGAATAGCAATGTTTGTCTTTTGATGTGGAAGTGAACTTTTACAAAACCATGGGTATAATTGGATTGTCTTACCAGCTGTTCCAACGTATCAACCTTTTATTTTAGTCATGTCAATATGAGTTAGATGTTACTCTCAGCCACCTGTTAATAATCTCTTCTTACTGTTTTTTTCTTTTTAAAGTAGACTGATGAGGTTTAATTGATTGATTCAGGTCGGGAATAAATTTCCAGGGCTAAATGAAAACTATATAGAGATGTTAATAGTTGCTTTTTACCTAGACTAAATACAAAAAGTGACTAGAAAGTATTAGATTTTTTTTCCTTTTTTTTCTTTTTTTGAGGCGGAGTCTCGCTCTGTTGCCCAGGCTGGAGTGCAGTGGCGCGATCTTGGCTCACTGCAAGCTCTGCCTCCCGGGTTCACACCATTCTCATGCCTTGGCCTCCCGAGTAGCTGGGACTACAGGCGCCCACCACCACGCCCGGCTAATTTTTTGTATTTTTAATAGAGACGGGGTTTCACCGTGTTAGCCAGGATGGTCTCCATCTCCTGACCTCGTGATCCGCCCGTCTCGGCCTCTCAAAGTGCTGGGATTAGAGGCGTGAGCCACCCGGCCGGGCCAAAAGTATTAACATTTTTTTAATTCAAAATCTTGGCTTATGCTGTTAGACCTTTTTACTAGATCTTTACTCCTATCCTCAACTTTTTTCTAATTCTCTAGCTTTTGGTATGACATCTCTTGCTTCAAAAATCTCACTTTTTAAAAACTGACAAAACTTACTGCACTATTAACAACATCTGTAGCAATGAGTGTGTTATAAGGTGGATGCAAGGTATCTTATAGGAGATAATTTTAAAATGTTACAATAATAATCAAAAACAGTATTTTATGGTTGAAATCTTGAGAACAGAATTATGCCAAGCATTTGTATAAGGCTAATGTTTAGCAGGAAGCATTCATGATCAACGATTTATCTTGAAAATAAGATTCCTTCGTCTGAGGGATTGATCTGTATGTGTGTGTATATTTAGTTTCTCATGACAAGAAAAATGGTATTCAGTCAGCTATAATATCAGTATCTATAATCTATTTCTCGGTAAACATATTTGTACATATACACGTTTATTTTTCTAATTTAACAGATGTCCTTGGTATTTATTTGCATTTTGTCATAGCATTCTTGCTCATATGACCTGCAGTAAAACAAAAACAAACCCAACTTTTAAATGCAAAACTGATTTTAAAGCCATTTTCTTTTTTTTATTTTTTATTGAAACAGAGTCTCGCTCTGTTGCCCAGGCTGGAGTGCAGTGGTGCGATCTCAGCTCACTGCAACCTCCACCTCCCGGGTTCAAGCGATTCTCCTGCCTCAGCCTCCCGAGTAGCTGGGATTACAGGTGCCCACCACCACGCCTGGTTACTTTTTGTATTTTTAGTAGAGACAGGGTTTCATCATGTTGGCCGGGCGGTCTCAAACTCCTGACCTCAGGTGATCTGCCCGCCTCAGCCTCCCAAAGTGCTGGGGTTACAGGCATGAGCCACCACACCTGGCCTTAAAGCCATTTTCTAGGATTTTGTTGTTAATTTTTGTAGAGATGTAGTCTCGCTATGTTGCCCAGACTGGTCTTGAACTCCTGGCCTCAACCAATTCTCCCCCCAACCCCCCCACCCAGCTTCCCAAAGTGTTGGGGTTATAGGCGTGAGGCACTGCACCCAGCTAGATTTTTATTTTATGAGTTTAGGAAGCAGTGGATTAGGTGCATTAGTTTTAATTACGCATTAAAGTTTGAGTAAAAAATTACTTTTTCAAATTGCTTTTAATTAAAAGATAGTATTATTTTTCCCTATCTGATTATCAGTTTGTCTTGATTATCAGTTTGTCTTGTTAATAACTTGCATCCATCCAAAACATTAGTATTTGGTTTTAGTCATTTCTTTTGGCCTTTATCAAGGGAAATATTTATTTAAAGAAGGTCTCATTTACTCCACCTCATTTAGAATGACTTTTCCCCCCCGTGTGTTAATAAACGTATTTCTTTACATTGCTTTAAAACACTTGCATCTTTGCTCTTTTCTAACTCTGAG